TTTTTTAAAAAACTGTAACGACATCAGGTTGAGCAGTCGTCTCCGGGTGGTGAATTATGTGTATTTTTAAATTTTATACTATATTGTTATTTTTCAAATGTTCGAAATTGAATATGTAGATTGTTGTTATCAGCAGAAAAATAAACATTATTCAAATACTCTATTCAGTAAAGTAATTTATTGGGCGCCTTTGTCAAGCACGCATTTGCCTAGATGTGACTCTACAGATAAAATTCACTTGGGGCCTCCCCTTACAGACAATCAGGCAGTGGAGACTGAGTGCCTGAATGGATAGACCAGCACTCAGACCACTATTTTCAGTATCTGTTTTTCTTAACTCAGGGCCGTGGTTTTCAAACGTTTTTCGCCTTACGGTCACCCTTAGGGGTCCCCCGAGACCGGCCCAGACAGACAGATATACAAAAACACATACACAGTCATGAGCGTCCACCATTTCCCCACCAGGCGCAGCACAGGCGGCTTCCCGGCACTGAGATGGGGGGGAGGAGGGAGAGAGCGCGAGGGGGGAGGGGAAAGCAGAGAACGAAAGAGGCGGAGGCGGCCCCCGAACCCCGCTCTGGTCTTCATCATCACCACCCCTGGGTCCCCAGTTCCCACCCACACACCAACCTCTAACGATACCGGGTAATTTTCCTCCTTCTTCCCTCAAACGGCTATAGCGAGACGGTAGACGACGACCAGAACTACTTCTGCTCACGTAAGCGAGTAATCACGTGAGCGCCTACGTCATGTGAGATCTCGGTCACGTGAGCAACTCTCGGCTTAAACTCGGGATCACTAAGGTGCCGCACTTCCTTCTGGTATGGAAATAGGGCGGGTCAATATCAAGAAAGGAAGAGGGTGATTGGTTAGCGGAACGTCTTACGTGACTGATTATTGGTCTACCTCTGGGGATAACCGTCCCAGTTGCCAGAGAAACAATAACGTCATTATTTAATAAGTCATCGGTGATTGGTCCGCCCCTGAGGTTAATCTTAAAAGCCCAGGTTACCCGCGGAAATTTATGCTGTCCGGTCACCGTGACAATGCAGCTGAGGAACCCAGAACTACATCTGGGCTGCGCGCTTGCGCTTCGCTTCCTGGCCCTCGTTTCCTGGGACATCCCTGGGGCTAGAGCACTGGACAATGGATTGGCAAGGACGCCTACCATGGGCTGGCTGCACTGGGAGCGCTTCATGTGCAACCTTGACTGCCAGGAAGAGCCAGATTCCTGCATCAGGTATCAGATATTGGGTACTCCCTTCCCTTTGCATCTTTTTTTTCTTTTTTTTTTTTTTTTTGAGCTGGAGTTTCGCTCTTGTTGCCCAGGCTGGAGTACAATGTCACGATCTCGGTTCACCGCAACCTCCGCCTCCCAGGTTCAAGCAATTCTCCTGCCTCATCCTCGCGAGTAGCTGGAATTACAGGCATGCGCCACCACGCCTAGCTATTTTGTATTAATTGTAATGATTATTGGAATTTCTCTTTCAGTGAGAAGCTCTTCATGGAGATGGCAGAGCTCATGGTCTCAGAAGGCTGGAAGGATGCAGGTTATGAGTACCTCTGCATTGATGACTGTTGGATGGCTCCCCAAAGAGATTCAGAAGGCAGACTTCAGGCAGACCCTCAGCGCTTTCCTCATGGGATTCGCCAGCTAGCTAATTATGTGAGTTTATAGATAATGTTCTTGTTCATTCAAATGGTGACTCTTTTCCTCCCTCTCATTTCAGGTTCACAGCAAAGGACTGAAGCTAGGGATTTATGCAGATGTTGGAAATAAAACCTGCGCAGGCTTCCCTGGGAGTTTTGGATACTACGACATTGATGCCCAGACCTTTGCTGACTGGGGAGTAGATCTGCTAAAATTTGATGGTTGTTACTGTGACAGTTTGGAAAATTTGGCAGATGGTAATGTTTCATTCCAGAGATTTAGCCACAAAGGAAAGAACTTTGAGGCCATGGTAGCTGAGCCAAAGAACCAATCTTCAGAATTTTAAATACCCTGTCACAATACTGGAAATAATTATTCTCCATGTGCCAGAGCTCCCATCTCTTCTCTTTCAGTTCATTAATTAATTAATTAATTCATGTAAAATCCATGCATACCTAACCATAGCTAATATTGTGCACTTATAATTCAAGAGGGCTCTAAGAGTTAATTAGTAATTGTAACTCTCTATAACATCATTTAGGGGAGTCCAGGTTGTCAATCGGTCACAGAGAAAGAAGCATCTTCATTCCTGCCTTTCCTCAATATACACACCATCTCTGCACTACTTCCTCAGAACAATCCCAGCAGTCTGGGAGGTACTTTACACAATTTAAGCACAGAGCAACTGCCTGTCCCTGCTGCTAGTTTAAACATGAACCTTCCAGGTAGCCTCTTCTTAAAATATACAGCCCCAGCTGGGCATGATGGCTCATGCCTGTAATCCTAGCACTTTGGGAGGCTGAGGCGGGTGGATTACTTGAGGTCAGGAGTTCGAGACCACCCTGGCCAACATGGTGAAACCCCATCTCTAGTAAAAATACAAAAATTAGCTGACTTTGGTGGCACATGCCTGTAATCCCAGCTACTTGGGAAGCTGAGACAGAAGAGTCACTTGAACCTGGGAAACAGAGGTTGCAGTGAGCCAAGATCGCACCACTGCACTCCACCCTGGATGACAGACTGAACCCCATCTCAAAAAATTAAAATAAAATAAAATAAAATAACTATATATATAGCCCCAGCTGGAAATTCATTTCTTTCCCTTAT